CGTAGAAACACTGTGTTTCATTTATTGGAATTATTTGGATCCAAAGGATTGCTTTTAATACCTTAACAAAATAGGTCATTAAAAAAAATCAAGTGCCTTTCAGTATTCTTCCAAGTTTCAATAACTGATCTTTTCCATTAAAAAACTTTTGATTCATTATTCCAAATCAACATATCATCTAAATATTTACACATAGTTAGATGTAGCTTTTCCCTAACCTACTCCCTTTTATTTATTAGTACTCATTTACATCTTAGTTTGCCACATTTACAGTTCTTTGAAAGTTTCATCTAATATTCACCAGACCATTCACCTCACAATTTTCCTCCCTCTTTCTAAATAGGTGAATTTGTTTACTGCAAAATCGATGGCTACGCTATTAAAGGTTACTATCACGATTTTAAAAGACATGATCACCATCATTTACCAAGATTCTTACCACAAGGAAATGATCACAAGGTTGGACAAACAGGCTCCAACTCTTAAGGGAAAGGGCTTGCAGTTAGATCACACAGGGCGGGCAGGGAAGCAAGCGGGGAGGGGTAGGTCGGAAAAGGCAGTGCTTGATTCAATTCAACATTCACTGCGCCACTTACCAAGAGCCAGAAAAAGAAAAAAAAAAAAAAAAAAAGCCAACCAGCTGGGCGTTATTTCGAGCACGGGGCCCTGCAGGTGGGCCTGTGGGCGGGGACCCGGCGCCCGGGAGGGAAGGGGCTGGCTCAGAGACTATAGACGGGCGGGGACCGCCCCGGCCCGGGCCTCCAGCGCCCGGCGCCCGCACACTCGCCAGCCCAGCTGCCGGCACGCCGGCCAGCCAGCCGCTGCCGCTTACCAGTGGCGCCTCGCTGACTCCCCGGGGGCAGCTCTTCAACGGTTCCCGCAGTCAGAGCACCACCCCGCGGTGGGGTACCTCCAGCCCGCCCGCAGCTCTCGGTCCCCGCCGCGCCGCCACTCTCGCGAGAAGCCAGGAAGTCCGCGAAGTGGGGGGAGGAGGAGCAGGGAGGGGCACTTAACGGTGGTGGCTGGTTCTGCGCCGGATCCGGGAGAGGGGCGGGCGCCATTGTGCTTCGCTGCCGACTGCATTTCCTCAGTCACGGGCCTAGAACTCCAAGGAGAAAGGCGGCGGTGCGTGTTGCTGCGAGTGGGACGCGCACTGGTCGGTGCCGGCTCAGGAGCCGGGGTAATGAGCTGCGGAGCTAGTTCTTCTCCGTCTTGGGCGCTAGTTCGGGACCAGGCCGCGAGTGGGGGAGGGGAGGAAACGAAGAGGCCTGGGGACGCGGAGGCCGCTTCCTCTCAGGATGAGGTGGAGAAGCTTGGTCCGGGGCCACCGGGGCCCTGCAAAGTCATGATATTATGGTTTGTTTTAGGAATTCATGATTTGTTCCTGTAGCTGAAACATACATTGAATGGTAAGTTAGAGCCCGACATAAAAGACTTTCTGGGGGTTTAATTTTCATTAATCTTAATTTTCAGCTTTCTGCCCTGGCATGAACTTACATGGTCAGAGCTGGTTTTTCCTGCCCTCAAATATATTTCTCTGACTCTACCGGTTAGACTAGGTAAGTTGAACACCTGGTTTTAAAATCACCTGAAAGGCAATTAATGAAAATTTTTATTTCACAGAAAAATCTTTAAGAATGGAGTCTAAACCTTCAAGGATTCCAAGAAGAATTTCTGTTCAACCTTCCAGCTCCTTAAGTGCTAGGATGATGTCTGGAAGCAGAGGAAGTAGTTTAAATGATACCTATCACTCAAGAGACTCTTCATTTAGATTGGATTCTGAATATCAGGTAACATTTTTATTTGGAATATATGTATACAGTTGTTGTTTAAAAAATTTTTTTGAACTCACAGTCTACATCAGCATCAGCATCTGCGTCACCATTTCAATCTGCATGGTATAGTGAATCTGAGATAACTCAGGGAGCACGCTCAAGATCGCAGAACCAGCAACGGGATCATGATTCAAAAAGACCTAAACTTTCCTGTACAAACTGTACTACCTCAGCTGGGAGAAATGTTGGAAATGGTTTAAACACATTATCAGGTAAGAATGAGTTTCTGTAGGTATTTTAAGCCCTCTGAAATAAAACTTCTTCATTTATTTTAAGATTCATCTTGGAGGCATAGTCAAGTTCCTAGATCTTCATCAATGGTACTTGGATCATTTGGAACAGACTTAATGAGAGAGAGGAGAGATTTGGAGAGAAGAACAGATTCCTCTATTAGTAATCTTATGGATTATAGTCACCGAAGTGGTGATTTCACAACTTCATCATGTATGTATAAATTACATCAAGTATAACTTCTCCATGTAATTGGTTATCTTCCTTTCAAAAATAGATGTTCAAGACAGAGTTCCTTCATATTCACAAGGAGCAAGACCAAAAGAAAACTCAATGAGCACTTTACAGTTGAATACATCATCCACAAACCACCAATTGCCTTCTGAACATCAGACCATACTAAGTTCTAGGGACTCCAGAAATTCTTTAAGATCAAATTTTTCTTCAAGAGAATCAGAATCTTCCCGAAGCAATACGCAGCCTGGATTTTCTTACAGTTCAAGTAGAGATGAAGCCCCAATCATAAGCAATTCAGAAAGGGTTGTTTCATCTCAAAGACCATTTCAAGAATCTTCTGACAATGAAGGTAGGCGGACAACGAGGAGATTGCTGTCACGCATAGCTTCTAGCATGTCATCTACTTTTTTTTCACGAAGATCTAGTCAGGATTCCTTGAATACAAGATCATTGAATTCTGAAAATTCTTACGTTTCTCCAAGAATCTTGACAGCTTCACAGTCCCGTAGTAATGTACCATCAGCTTCTGAAGTTCCCGATAATAGGGCATCTGAAGCTTCTCAGGGATTTCGATTTCTTAGGCGAAGATGGGGTTTGTCATCTCTTAGCCACAATCATAGCTCTGAGTCAGATTCAGAAAATTTTAACCAAGAATCTGAAGGTAGAAATACAGGACCATGGTTATCTTCCTCACTTAGAAATAGATGCACACCTTTGTTCTCTAGAAGGAGGCGAGAGGGAAGAGATGAATCTTCAAGGATACCTACCTCTGATACATCATCTAGATCTCATATTTTTAGAAGAGAATCAAATGAAGTGGTTCACCTTGAAGCACAGAATGATCCTCTTGGAGCTGCTGCCAACAGACCACAAGCATCTGCAGCATCAAGCAGTGCCACAACAGGTGGCTCTACATCAGATTCGGCTCAAGGTGGAAGAAATACAGGAATATCAGGGATTCTTCCTGGTTCCTTATTCCGGTTTGCAGTCCCTCCAGCACTTGGGAGTAATTTGACCGACAATGTCATGATCACAGTAGATATTATTCCTTCAGGTTGGAATTCAGCTGATGGTAAAAGTGATAAAACTAAAAGTGCGCCTTCAAGAGATCCAGAAAGATTGCAGAAAATAAAAGAGAGGTAAATTCGAATACCTGTCTTAAGCCTATAAAGATAGCTTTGGGAAATGTGCCTTCTTTTCCAGCCTCCTTTTAGAGGACTCAGAAGAAGAAGAAGGTGACTTATGTAGAATTTGTCAAATGGCAGCTGCATCATCATCTAATTTGCTGATAGAGCCATGCAAGTGCACAGGAAGTTTGCAGTATGTCCACCAAGACTGTATGAAAAAGTGGTTACAGGCCAAAATTAACTCTGGTAAGATTTACCCTTTTGTGTTTTCACAATTTCTAAGCTTTATTTGTAATTTAATTTTTACCAGGTTCTTCATTAGAAGCTGTAACCACCTGTGAACTATGTAAAGAGAAGTTGGAGCTTAACCTGGAGGATTTTGATATTCATGAACTACATAGAGCTCATGCAAATGAACAAGTTAGTATATTTTGCCTAATTTGGTAAGTGTCTTTCTTTTCTCCTGTTTGCTTCCCTGTTGAAGGCTGAGTATGAGTTTATCAGCTCTGGTCTCTACCTAGTGGTGTTATTGCACTTGTGCGAACAAAGCTTTTCTGATATGATGGGAAATACAAATGAACCAAGCACACGTGTCCGAGTAAGTAATAATGAAGTTGGGGAGAGGGAGGGAACTACTGTATTTCTTTCTGCATTGTTTCTAGTTTATTAACCTTGCAAGAACTCTTCAGGCACATATGGAAGATCTCGAAAGTAGGTGGAATTTCCCCTCCCCAGACTTGTTGTCATTCTTGATCATCCTGTTTTCTTTCAACAGCTTCAGAGGATGATTCCGAAGAAGACGGAGACCATAACAGGACATTTGATATTGCCTAACTTCATATAAGACAGATGGATGATCTGTGAACATAAGTGTTTATTAAAAATGGCAATTAAATATAAATTACTTTTGTGGGGGAATGCCTAATAAATACATTGACTATATATAAAATGAATATATACATACACATGTATGCCTGTATATATATATTCATTCTCCAGTGTTGCTGAATTAAAATTCTGCTGGACTTTTTAACATAGCAAATCCGATGTTTATAAACTGGTAATCAAAAAGGTTTTTTCTTTTAGGTGAGTGGGAAAGTATTACCCTTGTTTTAAATATCTAAGCAATGCCTATCAACCCTTTTTTGTGTTATGATTACTGTAGTCATATTTATGAAAAAAGGTTTGTGTTTTACTCTTGCTAGTGAGAAAAGTGGGACAAAATATACTTTTGAAATAAAATGCTATATGGCACCTAATTATTTTTTCTTTTAAAATGCCTTAAGTTGCAGTCTCATTTTGATAATCATTTGCTTCCAGTGTTTAAAAATTAAAAAAAGAATGGGGAGAAGGTTATGAGAAGAGCATTATTAAGTTTCCAAATTTAATTTGAATTCCAAATTCACCTAGCAATAAAATCTAATTTTTAAAAAGTATATAAATATAAAATGTATAAATGATGGATAGATTTTTGTATTGATTTGCAAAATGCAGATTATATTTGATAGGCTATAGTATGTAGATATTCCTTTTAGGAATATTACAGCTGTAAATTATATGAGACTTGCCAGTCAAATGCTATTTGGTTTAAAAAAATTATTGCAATCTCAAGTTAATGGAATATTTTTAAATCCCACATTCAGAGTTTAAAACACTGGTTTTCAATGTGTTTTTTAGTGTTGTCACTTGTTTATAGATAAATATATAAATAACCTGTTTGGATCCTGGTCCTTTTTAACTGTTCCTTGGTAATTCTGAGCATTTATTTGATGACTTAATATTTTTCACTACCTTTGGAGAACAGATGAACATTATTCACCATGAATGGATCTATACTGTGTGGTCATGAGTTGTGTATACTTCCATAACACTGTATTTTTCTTCTGTCAGTACCCTTAGGATACACTTTAAAACACCTTAAGGTCTGATGTTATGGCAACAAACTACTTTTTCAAACCTAAATAGGAACCATGTAATTTCTCAAAAGTGATTGAACAGTTTGCCCACACTTAGTTTGTTGGTCTTATGTAAAACATTGGCTCAAAATAAAGTACACACTGATTTATTTTACTGTTTGAAATGTTTCCTTTTAAACTGGTGCTCAAAGAAGACATCAGACTTCATAACCAAGAATTTTATTACAATTTCAAATCTCATTTTAAGCAATAATATAAATGTTCTAAAACATTTGCTCACCTCTTGCCAGTTACCTTTGCATTGTCTGTCTTAAAGCAAAAATATAAAATTTAAGGGTGGTAGTTTTAATATATTCTGTGGGTCCTAAGGGATGCTTTGAATTTGAAGTATATATACTTTTAATAAAATTCAGTATGACAGTTGTCTTCTGCTTAACCCATAAAACTTTATTTAAAAAATTTAACTAGATGGTACAAAACATTCATTGGTATGCACATAATTCTGTATAGTTTTGTTATTAAATGCTAAATGACAGTGATAACAATGGCTTAAGCTTTACAGTATTCTTGTAGTTCCCTAGTACCACTTAGTATTTAAATATTGTCATATTAGCTTCAGATTATCATGTAAATGACGGTAGAGGAATAAGAGAAAAGGCTTTCATTGGTTATCAGTTTTAAATTCTGAACAAAAGAGACCATACACTGCTCACTACAAGAATGCAATTTTCTAAGAAAATGTAGTTTAAAATGTTATTCTGAATATCTGCCAAAGAATTATATTGTTATTACTAGCTAGAACCAAGATGTTGAAGAAAGCAGTTTCTACATTCTGGATGTAGTAAACAAGCCTGCCTGTGTAATCCAATTATCTCTTCACTAATGAGTAGATAAGGTGCCTGTTATAGATGTTCTGGTATATAAAGAAAAAATGTAGGCCAAGTGTGGTGGCTCACGCATGTAATCCCAGCACTTTGGGAGACCAAGGTGGGTGGATCACTTGAGGTCAGGAGTTTGAGACCAGCCCAGTCAATATGGCGAAACCCCGTCTCTACCAAAAATACAAAAAGTTAGCTGGGTGTGGTGACAGATGTCTGTGGTCCCAGCTACTAAGGAGGCTGAGGCAGGAGAATTGCTTGAAAACCTGCAAGGCGGAGATTGGAGAGAGCCAAGATCGAGCCACTGCACTGTAGCCTGGGCAGCACAGTGAGACTCCATCATATATATATATATAGCACTTCATTACCAGAGGCCTCTTGGCCTGTTGAAAAATGAAACCAAATATTGAAAATTAAATCAGAGTTTAAAGCAGCTATTTTGGAAGAGCTGCCATTAGGTAGAAAGTATCAAAATGTACAAAAGAAAGTTGTATGGGAGTTGAGTGGAAGGTAGGATTTAAGAGCAGCACTGCCCAATAAAACTTCCTATAATGAAAATGTTCTATAATGTATGTTGCCCAGTACAGTAGCCACTAACCACCTGTGATTTGAACACTTGACAATGTGGCTAATGTAATTCGAAAACTGGATTTTAAACTAAATTTACTTAAATAGCCTCATGTGGCTAGTGGCTCATTGGACATTGTAGTTGTAGACGTTTGAGACTGTTGGTTTTAAGTTGGACTTAATCACTTTCCTACCCAAATTCTACCACTCCTTTAAGAACTCCTTTAGAACTCTTTTAGTTCACATAATACGCCATATTTTTTTTACTGTGCCTGTAGTTCTTCAAGGAGTGGTACAATTTGGGTAGGAAAACCAGGCAGGAATTCCAGGGTAGTGTTCAATATTGACATTAGTAATAGTCTATCAATAATAAAATAGACATCTCAATCACTATACAAAATCTCAGAAATGTAAAGCTCTTACAGAGCATGCTTGTGCTTGTGTAACAGCTGGTGTAATGCCTGCATTTTCAGTACCATGTAGCCGCACTGTTAATAGTTTTCTATCACTTTTTAGTTACTCATGTCTCATTAATGATAGTGCCATTAATTGTGATGAGTGTTTTCGATTCATGTGGTCAATAAAAAGAGACTACACAAGCTGGAACTTTGTTGCCATTAGTCAAGCTAGTGAGATAGTATATCTATCTATCTCCCCAGAAGAAAGTAAGATAATTGATGGGGTGTGGATTCAGAAGAGGGATTACTTTTCTTTGAGCCTCAGACTTCTAGACAGTATACTTCAGTCAGTAATGGACCACATATAGAACAGTGTTTCCTTAGTAGACCATATTTTTACTGTACCTTTTCTATATTTAGATACACAAATATTGTGTTACAATTGTCTGCAGTATTCAGCACAGTAACATGCTGTGTAGGTTTGGGACAAAATAGGCTCTACCATCTGGGTTTGTGTAAATACAAGCTGATTTTCACACAAGATTCCCTAACTATGCATTTCTTAGAACGTATCCCCATTGATAAGTGATACGTGACTAATTTACGTGAAATTTATACATTCTTTATCTTTCCTGTTTTTGGTTTATTGATGGTGAGGAAAATTACTCGTTTCAGCTTTTTCATTTTTTTACTCCCCAAATGATTTTCACCTTTTTCTTAAAATGTACAATAAATGCACTGAAAACTTTGATCACTGTCACTACAGTTGTACTTAAGTGTTTTTCTTCGGTT